GAGAGACTTGAGTCTGATGGCAGAGCTGTGGTTCTTCCAGTTCTGAGTGGGACACGGCTCCTGCCTTCAAGAAACCCAGTCTGAGAGGGGAGACAGCCCAGTCCACTGGTGATGGCAGTAGGAACACAATTCCCATCTGTGGAAGTTTGCTCTGTGTAGGGAGAGGCTGACAGCGTTCATGCACTATCTCATTTAAGTGCAGTGCCCAGTGCGGTGGCTCCCGCCCGTAATCCCAGCACTTTGGAAGGCCGAAGAGAGAGGCTTGAGTCCAGGAGTTCAAGACCAGCCTGGGCAACATAGTGAGACGCCCCCCTACTCCATCTCTGCAAAAAATTAAAAAATTAGCTGGGCGTGGTGGTGCACACCTGTAGTCCCAGCTACTGGAGAAGCTGAGGGGGAAGGATCGCTTGAGCCCAGGAGTTCGAGGCTGCAGTGAGCCATGATTGCCCCACTGTACTCCAGCCTGGGCAACACAGGGAGACCCTATCTCTGCAAAAAATTAAACCCTAAAGATAGCGCACCACCCCTGACCTTTTGCAGAGACTACTGAGGCCCCCAGAGGGCGAGGGCCCGGCATGATCTGGGAAGCAGTGTTTGCTGTGAGATTCCCTTTCTGGCAGGGTTCCCTGCCAGCGCTTGGCAAGGCTGCGTCCTGCTGACCCTTCAATCTCAACCCAATGTCACTTGCTCAGAAAAGCCATTTCCGACTCCAGACTGGTCCCCGCTCCCCGCAAGCCCCCCCCCCCGCTCCCACGGTGGGTAACACGGTGTGAATTTCTTCACTGGTTTTTCTTCTCCCGCCCCTCCGGGAGGGGGTGGGGACCCTGTTTTAAGGCACTGGGCGCCTCCCCACCCGGCCTCAGTTTCCCCAACGGCCCAGGGACTGAAGGAAGGGGGCGGGTGCCCGGGGGCCGGGGGGGGCGCGGGCGCGGGGAGGGGCGGTGCGCGGGGGTGGGCGCGGGGCGGGCCGCGGGCGCGTGGGGGCGGCGGCGCCACCTTAAGGCGGCTCAGCCCGCGGCTCCCGGCCGAGCCCCGCCGGAGGGAGGCGGCTCCGCGCGGGGCCCGCCGCCCGCGCCGCCGCCACCGAAACCCGGCCGCGGCGCGCCCGACCTTCTGCGCCGGCTGCCGCGGCCGCCCTCGCCGCGCTCCCGCCCCGGCCGCTGCCCCTGCCCGCCCCGCTCGCCCCGCGCACCCCAACCCGGGGAGGGGCTCCCACGACCCCGGGCGCGCGCGCTTGGGGGCGCGCCAGGGACTCCAGGGTCCCTTGCCCCGCGCCGCTTCTCCCTCCTCCCTCTTTCTTCGGGCAGCCTCCCCACCACCCCACTTCAGCCTCCCCCACTCTTGCCGCCTCCATATCATCAAGCTCTGGTGGCGCCTGGGGGGCTTTTCGGATCGGCAGGATGTACCCCCAGGGAAGGCACCCGGTGAGTGCGGACTGCGGGGAGGGGGCCCCCAGAGACCCTGACGTTTCCCCCACACCCCCCCCAGACCCCGCTCCAGTCCGGCCAGCCCTTCAAGTTCTCGATCTTGGAGATCTGCGACCGCATCAAAGAAGAATTCCAGTTTCTTCAGGCTCAATACCACAGGTGAGGGGGGCCGCCCCAGGGGCCGCGGGAGTTGGGAGCCCCTTGCCCTCTCTCTTCTTCTCAGCCTCAAGCTAGAATGTGAGAAGCTGGCCAGCGAGAAGACGGAAATGCAGCGACATTATGTCATGGTGAGGGCACTTATGATGCCAGGGTGAGGGGACTAGACGTTCTTACTTGGTTTTTCCTTTGCAGTATTATGAGATGTCGTACGGGCTCAACATTGAAATGCATAAGCAGGTAACTGGGTTGGGGTTACGCGTGTTCAGGAGGCTCCAAGCTTCCTCTCATTGCTTCCTGCCAGGCGGAGATTGTGAAGCGTCTGAGCGGTATCTGCGCTCAGATTATCCCCTTCCTGACCCAGGAGGTGAGTGGGCCTGGGGGTGGGGGGAGGAGGGGGTACCCTCTACCTGATCCCTTCCACCCGCCAGCATCAGCAGCAGGTGCTCCAGGCCGTAGAACGCGCCAAGCAGGTCACCGTGGGGGAGCTGAACAGCCTCATCGGGGTGAGTCTCTCTAGCCCCTGCCCCGCCATGGGCCCCGCCCCGGCCCATCCTGCCTCCTTTCTAGCAGCAGCAGCTCCAGCCGCTGTCCCACCACGCACCCCCTGTGCCCCTCACCCCCCGCCCAGCCGGGCTGGTGGGCGGCAGTGCTACGGGGCTGCTTGCTCTGTCTGGAGCCCTGGCTGCCCAGGCTCAGCTGGCGGCGGCTGTCAAGGAGGACCGTGCGGGCGTGGAGGCCGAGGGGTCCAGAGGTGAGTGGGCAGCACGGGGTGGCATTGGCTGGTCTTTCTCTTTATCCCATTCCCAATCTGTCAGTGGAGAGAGCCCCGAGCAGGGTAAGTGAGTGGCACCCTGGGACTCTTTTTATCCTTTCTCCCCCCGGCCTTTGTCTCTCCGCAGAGTGCATCTCCCTCGCCCCCTGAGAGTCTCGTGGAGGAGGAGCGACCGAGTGGCCCTGGTGGTGGCGGGAAGCAGAGAGCAGATGAGAAGGAGCCATCAGGACCTTATGTGAGTGGGGGCAGGTGCAGGACTGGGATGGGCACAATGAGCTCTCTCCCCCATCTTCCCCCAGGAAAGCGACGAAGACAAGAGTGATTACAATCTGGTGGTGGACGAGGTGAGTCCAGGGGTCCAGCCTCTTCCCCGACTAACTCTGCTCAACGTCACCTCCTCAAACCCAGGACCAACCCTCAGAGCCCCCCAGCCCGGCTACCACCCCCTGCGGAAAGGTACCCATCTGCATTCCTGCCCGTCGGGACCTGGTGGACAGTCCAGCCTCCTTGGCCTCTAGCCTTGGCTCACCGCTGCCTAGAGCCAAGGAGCTCATCCTGGTAAGGAGGAGGGGAGGGCCTTGAAACTCACTTGGTGGCCTTCAGTCCTGCCCTTTCTCTGCAGAATGACCTTCCCGCCAGCACTCCTGCCTCCAAATCCTGTGACTCCTCCCCGCCCCAGGACGCTTCCACCCCCGGGCCCAGCTCGGCCAGTCACCTCTGCCAGCTTGCTGCCAAGCCAGCACCTTCCACGGACAGCGTCGGTGAGCACCTTGCCTGTTGGTGCCTGTCTGGAGTCAAAACCTGTCCCCGACTCTTCCGTCTCAGCCCTGAGGAGCCCCCTGACTCTGTCCAGTCCCTTCACCACGTCCTTCAGCCTGGGCTCCCACAGCACTCTCAACGGAGACCTCTCCGTGCCCAGCTCCTACGTCAGCCTCCACCTGTCCCCCCAGGTCAGCAGCTCTGTGGTGTACGGACGCTCCCCCGTGGTGAGTCCTTGGGTGGGGGCGCAGGAGGTGTCGCCTCACTGACACCCCCCTGGCATTCTCACAGATGGCATTTGAGTCTCATCCCCATCTCCGAGGGTCATCCGTCTCTTCCTCCCTACCCAGCATCCCTGGGGGAAAGCCGTGAGTACCAGGGTGGGGCTCCCTGCCTGGGGAGGGCTGGGTCATGCCCCGGCTTTCTCTCCAGGGCCTACTCCTTCCACGTGTCTGCGGACGGGCAGATGCAGCCGGTTCCCTTCCCCTCGGATGCACTGGTAGGCGCGGGCATCCCGCGGCACGCCCGGCAGCTGCACACGCTGGCCCATGGCGAGGTGGTCTGCGCGGTCACCATCAGCGGCTCCACACAGCATGTGTACACGGGCGGCAAGGGCTGTGTGAAGGTGTGGGACGTGGGCCAGCCTGGGGCCAAGACGCCCGTGGCCCAGCTCGACTGCCTGGTGAGGGCGGGGTGGGACAGTGGGCGGGACTCCCCCCAGCCCCTGCTTCTCTCCCCGACCCCAGAACCGAGACAACTACATTCGTTCCTGCAAGTTGCTGCCGGATGGCCGGAGTCTGATCGTGGGCGGTGAGGCCAGCACCTTGTCCATTTGGGACCTGGCGGCGCCCACCCCCCGTATCAAGGCCGAGCTGACTTCCTCAGCCCCAGCCTGCTACGCCCTGGCCGTCAGCCCCGACGCCAAGGTTTGCTTCTCCTGCTGCAGCGATGGCAACATTGTGGTCTGGGACCTGCAGAATCAGACTATGGTCAGGTGGGTGGCAGGTGCGCTGGGACCTTGGGCAACAGGATGGACGCCTGGGCCCTTCTCCCTCCAGGCAGTTCCAGGGCCACACGGACGGCGCCAGCTGCATTGATATTTCCGATTACGGCACTCGGCTCTGGACAGGGGGCCTGGACAACACGGTGCGCTGCTGGGACCTGCGGGAGGGCCGCCAGCTGCAGCAGCATGACTTCAGCTCCCAGGTGCTGTTCGGTTCTGGCAGGAGGGGGATGGACGTGACCCCATCTCTTCCCTCTTTACCCCCAGATTTTCTCCCTGGGCCACTGCCCTAACCAGGACTGGCTGGCGGTCGGAATGGAGAGTAGCAACGTGGAGATCCTGCACGTCCGCAAGCCGGAGAAATACCAGCTGCACCTCCACGAGAGCTGCGTGCTGTCCCTGAAGTTTGCCTCCTGCGGTGTGTCTTCTGGGGCGGGGTGGCACGCCCTCCTCCTTGAACCCTGCTGCTCTCCTTCCCCAAGGACGGTGGTTTGTGAGCACCGGGAAGGACAACCTGCTCAACGCCTGGAGGACGCCGTACGGGGCCAGCATTTTCCAGGTACTCGGCGGTCTGGAGCCCCCACTCTGGCATGTGCCCTTTTCTCTCTCCCTTCCCTTGGCAGTCCAAGGAGTCGTCCTCAGTCCTGAGTTGTGACATCTCCAGAAATAACAAATACATCGTGACAGGCTCGGGGGACAAGAAGGCCACCGTGTATGAGGTGGTCTACTGAGACATGACCCCCCTTCCTGTACCCGAAGTCCAGACTCCCAGGGGAATCAGCAGCCAGGACAGACATCCTAGCAGCCGCCTCCCAGCCCTGCCTAGGAACCGTACATCCCATCTGCTCTCTGGCCAACGGCTTCACACCTTCCCCTGCTGCATGTGGGGGCCGATGGGCAGGGGACCTCGGTGGAAATAAAATGTATCTATCACATCCGCACTTCTCTCTCGGGCTGGGGAACCGGT